CTGGAGAGGACAGGGCCATTGATGGGAGACAAAGTGGTCTGAGAAAAGCCCAAGGGCTTCTTACCTCCAGGGACAGCCTCAAGGAAGCCCAGCTTCAGTCCCTTACTGACAAAATTGATGGCACAGTTCCTACTCACAGGGCACTTAACTGGGTACCAAGCTAGGTGCAGAGCACTTTATCAGTTTATCTCACTGAATTTCTCACTCAGCACCATGAACAAGGACCATTGTGATCTCGTTTTTACAGAGAAAGAAACTGAGACTCTGTAAGGGTGGGTATGTGCCTATGCTTCCAAGATGCAATTTGAACCCCGCTAGTCTTGAGTCTGCACCCTGATCACCATGCTATACTGCTATGCCTTGCCTCGCCTTTCTGATGCTCTTTCCTTCCCTTCTATTTCTCTTGGGTTCTGCTAAGACTTTGAGTTCCAAGCACCCCATTCTTACCATGTTCTCTGGGACTCTTGGCCTCTTTTCTTACCCTATTCCACCTTTCTCCCTTCTCTAGTCACTAACAGTGGTTTAGAACGTGGGCTGGTAAGCCAGACAGACCTGGGTTCAAGCCCAGGCTTTACCATTCTCTACTTATATGCCCCTGAACATGTTATTTGACCTTTTTCAGTCTCAGTTTTTCCATCTGTAAAATGGGGACAAAAGAAGTCTCGGTCTGTTTCCCCATTAAAAGTCTGAATCTGAAAAATGGGGATAACAATAGTACCTACCTCCCTGGGATGTTCTGAGGATTAAGAGATGATGCCCGTCAAGAGCCCAGTTCAGTGTCTGGCACAGAAGTGGGACTGTTTAATGGCTGGCCCCGCCCGGGGGTCGCCCAAATGTCCCGCCTTCAGAGTCCTCGTTCTCTAGGGACACCCTAGTGCGACCCCCGCCCCCTCTACCTCCTCGCTGCGGCCTCCTACGGCCCCAGGGGCCGCGGGAGGGGGCGGGGAGTTCCGGTCGATGTGAGCAACCGCCCCGGAACTGGCTATGGGCGGGCCCCTTGCAGTTGACGCGGGGGCGGGGAGTCAGCGAGGGCGAGCCTACTGGAGTTTGCCGGGGGTGGGAAGAAGGTGGGCCTCGAGCAAAGCCGCTAGAGGTGGGGTGCGGGTGGTCGGCCTCAGGCGAGCCCCGGGGCACAGCCCGGGGCGGGAGGCGGAGCTTGGCGGCCGAGATCTCCGCGCTGCAGTTAGCCCCGCCGAGCGCCAGGAGCTGCGGGTAGGAGGGGCGAGAGAAAGGATGGGGGTACAATCTTCCCTTTCCTCTGTGTTATTTCCTATAGACTGCCACTCTCCGCCCCTACCTGAGTGCCGTGCGGGCCACATTGCAGGCTGCCCTCTGCCTGGAGAACTTCTCCTCCCAGGTTGTGGAACGACACAACAAGCCGGAAGTGGAAGTCAGGTAGGGAAGGACAAGTCAAGGTGGGGATGAGGAGTACAAGTACTCTGTCACATTATGTTTTCAGGAGTAGCAAAGAGCTCCTGTTACAACCTGTGACCATCAGCAGGAATGAGAAGGAAAAGGTTCTGATTGAGGGCTCCATCAACTCTGTCCGGGTCAGCATTGCTGTGAAACAGGTAAGTTCACCATGGAGGAGGCCCAACGTAAGTTAGAGAAACATTTCTCTCTTGCACTCCCCAGGCTGATGAGATCGAGAAGATTTTGTGCCACAAGTTCATGCGCTTCATGATGATGCGAGCAGAGAACTTCTTTATCCTTCGAAGGAAGCCTGTGGAGGTGAGACCCTGTGACCCATGAGTTTGCGATACCTCTTCCCCCTCCCTACTGTCTTCTTCCCTAGGGGTATGATATCAGCTTTCTGATCACCAACTTCCACACAGAGCAGATGTACAAACACAAGTTGGTGGACTTTGTGATCCACTTCATGGAGGAGATTGACAAGGAGATCAGTGAGATGAAGCTGTCAGTCAATGCCCGTGCCCGCATTGTGGCTGAAGAGTTCCTTAAGAATGTGAGTAGGGGCCTTTAGCTTTCCTTCCAGAGCACCATGCACTGCCTCTTGGTTCTCTTGACAGTTTTAAACCATCTGGCTGGATCTCGTGGCCTTCCCCCTCAGACTACCCATGTCTCCACGAAGGCGTCCTGGAGTCACTCCCCGAGCAGCGCGGCGGCGGCAGGGAGTTGGGTTGGGGTGGGCATTTGATGCGGGAGGTGGGTGGTGTGCTTGCTAGCTGGGCAAGAAAGCAGCAGTGGACCTGCCCCAAGGCCACACGTGCCTGGTCAGGCTGGCTTCTGATGTTCAGTCCCCTGGGCCGGGACAGATTTTTTTTAACGTCTTGAAACTTAAACTCTGTGCTTGTAGGATACTGTAACCTTTTTGTCTTTTTTTTTTTTTTTTTTTTTAAACCTCCACCTCCAGTGGCTGTGACTGGTCCCAGTGATTATACGTTATTGGTTGCTGTGGGTCTGGGCGGGCCTGGAGCCAGAAGGCGACTTATTTTTTCTCTCCTATGCCACCCCAGGTGGGGAGGGAGGGAGGTTTCAGACTCCAGTTTCTCCCTTGCCCTTTTATTCCCAAGCCTCCTTGGCCCCAGTATAAGTGTTGGGAACTCTCTGCCAGCTTCCTGAGTTCTGCCTAAAGATGGCCCCCCAGCACTGGTTGGGGACAAGGGCCAAATTGGTGACCACCAGTCATGCCTAGGACCTGGGGCCCAAAAGCCGGGCAACCTCTGGCTACAGGGGCCATTGGGTGCCCTCCCAGTTGAGAGGGGCCGCTGTTTCGCCTTGTCCGTCAGTGCCAGTGCCTGTGCCAGAGGTGGCGAGGTGAGTCCTCCAGAGCTTCCTGGCCGGGCCCTCCTCCTGCCTGTTCTGGCTCCTCTGCTCCCACGCTAGCTGTCCCTTTTCTGATTCTGGTGGATCCTCCCTCCCCTAATTAAAGTCTCTTTTTGCCCCTTTGGGGCTGCATGAGGTCTATGCTGTGTGTGTGTGTGAAAGGAGGG